GACACATGGGGAGTACGGGAGCTACAATTCAAGATGAGATTTGGGTGGGGACACAGCCAAATTACATCATTCTCTATCTTAATAGGTGTGGAGGTTACATGGATGTACCCATTTATAAAAACTCATCAAATAGTACATTTGGGATTTGTTCATTTCAGTGTATGTAAATTTTACAATATCATAAAAATAGACACAAACTAAATTAAAATATTTATTTATGAATTAATCCACCAAATTGTCATGTTTGCTAATTTGTTTTAAGTATGATTCTTTTAATTAAACTATAATGAGCTCCTTTGATGTTACTTTATCACAGTATAATACTGTGTGTGTGTGTGTGTATGTGTGTGTGTGTTCCTTCTAGCAAGCTGTGAACTCCCCTGAAGGAGAATCTACATCAAATTTGTAATCCCAATGGCTGGCAACTTGGGTCTCTCAGATTATCCATTTAATGCCTCTGTTTTATAAGCAAGGCAGGACCTTGAGCCAGGTGCTTCTGTAAAGCTTGAATGAACAGAATAAAGCAGGAGGTGTCTGTGTGTGGCCATTAAACCTTTCCTCATTGCTCAAAAATGACACTCAAAATAGGACATTTTCTTCTTGTCCCAGGCCAGAGGCCACACTGAGTAGAAGGGCTTTCCTCTCCCTTGGTCAATGGAATAAATGAATAATTGGTAATGTAACTGACTAAATCTCATTCTGGTACTGGGTACAGGAAAAGAGAGTGAGAAATGTAATTTCAAATGCAGAGTATCACCTGATAGCCCTGTGTAGAGGAAGAGGAAGATAATTTGGTCTAGAAGATGCCATCAAGGTGAGAATCAAGGAAAAGTAGATGGTATAGATCTTATTACATCTGGACAAGAATATTTTCTTCCCAATGATTTTAAGCCATTAAATGGACAAACATTATTGTGTAATCTGATAATTATTTAGCAATTAAATAAACAAAAACAAGAAAAATATAGTGACAACAGGAAACTGGGGCAGTATATAAGAGGCTCAAGGAGACTTCTAAACTCCAGAACCTCATTCTCCTGGGAACCCACCCAGAACCTCCACCCTCTGACGCCATGGTCAGCTCCTGCTGTGGCTCTGTCTGCTCTGACCAGAGCTGTGGTCAAGGTCTCGGCCAGGAGAGCTGCTGCCGCCCCAGCTGCTGCCAGACCACCTGCTGCAGGACCACCTGCTGCCGCCCCAGCTGCTGCATTTCCAGTTGCTGCAGGCCTTCCTGCTGTATCTCCAGCTGCTGCAAACCCAGCTGCTGCAGGACCACCTGCTGCCGCCCCAGCTGCTGCATTTCCAGTTGCTGCAGGCCTTCCTGCTGTATCTCCAGCTGCTGCAAACCCAGCTGCTGCAGGACCACCTGCTGCCGCCCCAGCTGCTGCATTTCTAGTTGCTGCAGGCCTTCCTGCTGTATCTCTAGCTGTTGCAAACCCAGCTGCTGCCAGACCACCTGCTGCCGCCCCAGCTGCTGTATCTCCAGCTGCTACAGGCCCCAGTGCTGCCAGCCCTCCTGCTGCCGCCCGGCTTGCTGCATTTCTAGTTGCTGTCATCCCAGCTGCTGTGTGTCCAGCTGCCGCTGCCCTTTCAGCTGCCCGACCACCTGCTGTAGAACAACCTGCTTCCACCCCATCTGCTGCGGCAGTTCTTGCTGCTGAGTGAAGCTGCTCTGGATTTGTGCACCTTCTTGCTCTCAACCTTCAGTTCAGGCACAGAGTATCTATTCAGAGAACATGTGGACTTCCTGATGTCGTGAAAACAGAGGCATGGACTGATTTGGAAAATATTTTATTAGTATGTATTCTCTTTTATAGAAGTTTTTATTCCTATTGAATCTGAATTTACAGTCAAATTCCACATCACATGTTTTAGAATTCTTTATTCTAATTCAATATACATAAATCTTCAAATGGTATCCTTCTAGATGTTTCTTCCTAATGTTTTCTGTGGTATCAATTTTCATGTGGAATTGTTTGATGTTCCTCAATAAAACTTCATAGTGTTCAAAAGCACCAAAAATGCTCATCTCTTTTCATTTGTTATA